GAGGGCAAGTGGGAGCCATTGAAGGTGCAGGCAGGAGAGTGACCTGCTCAAGTGAATGTTGGAGTAGGATCACTCTGCCTCCTCAGCAAGGATGGATGAAGCTGGGCACGGAGGCACCTGGAGCAGGTAGACCAGCCCTAGGCAGCCCGGATGGTTCAGCAAAGGCCTCTGGGACTATTCTGGAGCACATTCGCTGGGATATAGAATAGGTAGCGCATCCCTGCACCTTCGACGATGGCGGCGCAGAGATGTCTGCTGCGTACCCACAATGCCTTGTGCCTCGCACCGCGGGAGGAAGTGGCTGCTCTGTAGGCCCCAGAACGGAACCACTTGAAAGGCGGGAAACACGTGGGGGACGCCTCTGAGCCCTGAGAGGAATGGCCTAGAGCAAGGCCACGAGGAGCCAGGGCACGACACGGTGGGCCCTCGGAGAACCGCTGGTGGGCAAGTGGCAGGAGAGTAGGCTCAAGAGGGTTGGCAGGGCCGACCGGGCCTAGGGTGGCCGGGTGAGGGGGGCGGGGGAGGGGAGGCCCCCCCAGTTACCCCAGGAGTGCGCAGGTGGCTTCGGGCATGTGAGGGACGGAGGGGGTCGGACGGAAGGACACAGGCCGGTGTACAGCGGTCACCCACGCCCCAAGCAGACACACAGACTCTGCAGACACCGTAACAGGCCCGGCACCGTGCACACATCACAGGCCCAGGCCTCTGCACATGGTCACAGATGCCTATGCGAAATCCCGGCCCAGGTTCACGCGGGCACAGGCGCATCCACGCACACACCGCAACACGGATCTGCACGTCCATGCACACACAGGCACAGACTCGGGCACACGGAGTCACACCGACCCGGGCACGCTGCGGAACGCACCCGTCCACGCATACACAGAACGGGACTTGCTGCCCCGCACGCACACCAGGCCCGCACTCCGAACTACCCGCATTCCCCGCACACGCCCCCGCGCAGGCCGCCCCGGGCCGTGGGCCGGCGCACGCACGGTCACAGGAGGGGCGCGCGCACACTCGCACTCACACACACTCGCTCGCACACGCACACACTCGATCCAGCACGCGCGGGCGGCGCGGGGCGGCGGCGGCCGGAGTCTGCGGTGCGAGGCGCCCCCGGCCCGGCGCGGCGGCGGAGCCCGGCTGGCGGGGGAGGGGAGGGGGTTGCGGAGGGGGCGGGGTGGGGGCCGGAGCCGCTTGAGCCGGCGGGAGCGGGCACCCCTGCGCGCCGCGCTCGGCCTCGCCTCCGCGCCCCCCGCGCGCCCGCCGCGGTCCCTCCCCCGCGCCCGTCCGCTCGCCGGGCCCCCGCCGCCGCCCCGGGGTGCAGCCGAGCGGCCGCGCCGGGTCCCCGGGACGGGGTGGAAGTGGGGGTGGGGGGAGGGGATCGGGGCCGGGCCGGGGCCGCGCTGCCTGCGATGCCGGGCGCCCGCCGCAGCCGCTGCCGCCGGAGCCCGGGATGGGGCGAGAGGCTGCGGCGGACGCCAGCATCTCCCCGCCGGGGACCCCGGGGGCCGCGGAGCCGCCGCCGCCGCTGCTGCCGCCGTTGCTGAGACCCAGCGGGCGATGGGTGAGTTGACCCCGGCGTCCTGGGGGGCGCCGTGATGAGTCTCCTGTCTCTCTCTCTCCCGCAGGATGAAGATGAGACGCTACAAGCTCTTTCTCATGTTCTGTATGGCCGGCCTGTGCCTCATCTCCTTCCTGCACTTCTTCAAGACCCTGTCCTATGTCACCTTCCCCCGAGAACTGGCCTCCCTCAGCCCTAACCTGGTGTCCAGCTTTTTCTGGAACAATGCCCCGGTCACGCCCCAGGCCAGCCCCGAGCCAGGAGGCCCTGACCTGCTGCGTACCCCACTCTACTCCCACTCGCCCCTGCTGCAGCCGCTGCCGCCCAGCAAGGCGGCCGAGGAGCTCCACCGGGTGGACTTGGTGCTGCCCGAGGACACCACCGAGTATTTCGTGCGCACCAAGGCCGGCGGCGTCTGCTTCAAACCCGGCACCAAGATGCTGGAGAGGCCGCCCCCGGGACGGCCGGAGGAGAAGCCTGAGGGGGCCAACGGCTCCTCGGCCCGGCGGCCACCCCGGTACCTCCTGAGCGCCCGGGAGCGCACGGGGGGCCGAGGCGCCCGGCGCAAGTGGGTGGAGTGCGTGTGCCTGCCCGGCTGGCACGGACCCAGCTGCGGCGTGCCCACTGTGGTGCAGTACTCCAACCTGCCCACCAAGGAGCGGCTGGTGCCCAGGGAGGTGCCGCGCCGCGTCATCAACGCCATCAACGTCAACCACGAGTTCGACCTGCTGGACGTGCGCTTCCACGAGCTGGGCGACGTGGTGGACGCCTTTGTGGTGTGCGAGTCCAACTTCACGGCTTATGGGGAGCCGCGGCCGCTCAAGTTCCGGGAGATGCTGACCAATGGCACCTTCGAGTACATCCGCCACAAGGTGCTCTATGTCTTCCTGGACCACTTCCCGCCCGGCGGCCGGCAGGACGGCTGGATCGCCGACGACTACCTGCGCACCTTCCTCACCCAGGACGGCGTCTCGCGGCTGCGCAACCTGCGGCCCGACGACGTCTTCATCATTGACGATGCGGACGAGATCCCGGCCCGTGACGGCGTCCTTTTCCTCAAGCTCTACGATGGCTGGACCGAGCCCTTCGCCTTCCACATGCGCAAGTCGCTCTACGGCTTCTTCTGGAAGCAGCCGGGCACCCTGGAGGTGGTGTCAGGCTGCACGGTGGACATGCTGCAGGCAGTGTATGGGCTGGACGGCATCCGCCTGCGCCGCCGCCAGTACTACACCATGCCCAACTTCAGACAGTATGAGAACCGCACCGGCCACATCCTGGTGCAGTGGTCGCTGGGCAGCCCCCTGCACTTCGCCGGCTGGCACTGCTCCTGGTGCTTCACGCCCGAGGGCATCTACTTCAAGCTCGTGTCCGCCCAGAATGGCGACTTCCCACGCTGGGGTGACTACGAGGACAAGCGGGACCTGAACTACATCCGCGGCCTGATCCGCACCGGGGGCTGGTTCGACGGCACGCAGCAGGAGTACCCGCCTGCAGACCCCAGCGAGCACATGTATGCGCCCAAGTACCTGCTGAAGAACTACGACCGGTTCCACTACCTGCTGGACAACCCCTACCAGGAGCCCAGGAGCACGGCGGCGGGCGGGTGGCGCCACAGGGGTCCCGAGGGAAGGCCGCCCGCCCGGGGCAAACTGGACGAGGCGGAAGTCTAGAGCTGCATGATCTGATAGGGTTTGTGACAGGGCGGGGGTGGCGGCGGCCCCTAGCGCTATCTCCCTGCCTCCTGCCGGCTCCTTGGTTCTTGAGGGGACCAGGAGTGGGTGGGGAGTGGGGGTGGGGGTAGGGTTTCCCTACTGAAGCCCTTGTGAATCAAGGGTCAGGCCTTTGAGCTCAGAAAATATCCCTCCTGTTGGGAGAGGGCGCAGGCCGTGACGTCTGGGTGGCCCTTATGACTGCCAAGACTGCTGTGGCCAGGAGGTGCCACTGGAGTGTGCGTGGTGGTCCCTGGGTAGCGGGGGAGGGTAGGCAGGATTGGGGAAGAGAGCCTGCAGGATCTCACCAGGCAGCCTCTGGGGGGTGGCCAGGCCGGGAAAAAGCCCACCATTTGGCATCCCTGGGCCTTGGGCTCCGTGTGGGAGACCGGCCTGCCAGGAGGACCCAGGGCTCTGTAAGTAGATGCATTTGGGTCCAGGAGGAAGCGTGGACACCTCGTAGGGAAGAGATGAAAAAGCCACATCCTACCAAGAGGAGGTGCTGAGGGATGCTTTGCAGTGTAGTCAGAAGTGCTGGGCCAGATGGAGACAGAACTCCACCCCCTGCCGCAAAGGACAGGACCTGGCTGCCCTGGGATGCTGGTGCCTGAGTCTGTCTCTGTGCACCCCTCAGGCTGTCGTGAGCCAACACAGGGGCCTGGAGAACCCTGAGGAGCTTTCCTTTTGGTTCTAAACCCGGCGTTGACGTTCCTTCTCCCTTTCACATTGCTGTCTTGTGGACTGTGCACTCAGTCCTTGCAAGGCCAAGAGTCCAGTTGTAGGTGTGGCCTTGAGGGGGAAGTGGGGAGGAGAAGACTGACATGAGTCCTCTGCACGGATCCGTCTCTCCCTCCCCATCACCCCTTCCTTCTGACACCCAGTCCCAGCTGTCCACTGTCCCAGGTGCAGTCACTGTTGTGCCCTTCCTTGGGGCAGGCTGGCTGGGGGCCAGAAAGGGGCCATGAGGCTGTCTTGGGCCCAAAAAGGGACAATAAGGCCAGTTGTATGCTTCCTGTTCCTCATAGCTTGCCTTGGTGGGGATGTCTTTGTTGGAGTTGATTCTGAGCTGCTGTGATTAGGAGACCCTGAAATACAGTGGTTTAAGCAAGATGGAAGCTTGTTTCTAATTAGTCTAGATTGAGATGGCCCAGAGCTGGTAGGGCAGCTCTGCGTTTCTTCATACGCACCTTCCAATTCTGGGTACACAGCGGCTGCTCCAGCGCCCACCCTCCTGTGTGCATCCAAGCCTGGGGGAAGCAGAAATAGACAAGAGGGCACACCCACTTTTTGCTAAAGGCATGAGCCAGAATTGGCAGGCTCACCTCTGCTGGCCTCTCATTGGCTGGGACTCAGTCACATGGCCACAAGCAGCTGCTAGGGAACCTGGGAAGTGTAGTCTTCAGCGGGGCCGCCATGTGCCTGGCCTCACCTTGGGAGTTATCTTATTGATGGAGGAGAAGAGAATGGATATGGGGGACCAGTAGCATCTCTGGGAGAGGGGGAGGGAGCAGCAATAACTCAGTCGTCGGATCCAGCTCTCATTGTCAGAGTTTCCGGAACAGCTTGCTCCTGTTTCCCTCACTGTGCAGCCCAGGGCTGGGGGCAGTGAGGAGCTTGCAGCTCTGTGGGAAGGGGAAACACCCCCTCCCCTCGGCCCCTCAGACGCTACCCAATGATGCCGGTTTGCAGAGTTGGCCTGTGGAATGGCTCATGTTTGTGCGTGTGTGTGTGTATATTTATGGGCATGGGTGCATGCTTGGTGTGTATTTGTACATGTCTGTATTGCTGTGTCCCTGTAAATACATGCTTGTGTATGGATGGAAGAGGCCAGGCCCAGGCCTGGCCTCTTCCTCGGGCCTGTGGCCACACCTCCTGCAGCTCCCCAAAATGACTGAGGCAGAAAGCCCTTGGGGAGCCTAGAAAGCAAAGCTAAAGGGGATGCAGGGTCTGTCTGTCTGTCTGTCTTTCAGTCTGAGGAATGAGAATCCTGACCTGAGGGCTGTGCAGCTGAGAGCCCACTACCTCCCCAGCCCCTCTCGGCCCCAGCCGCATCATCCCACCTGTCCCCTCCCCCCCACCTCCAGTGGGGCTTTCTCCAGATGTCTTATGGTTGGGGGTTTCCTGATGGGCCAGGAGAGGAGGGCATCTTCTTGCGACAGCACTGTCTGGGTTAAGTGCCCAGTGAGGGCATGGTGTGGGGAGCTGGCCTCAGAGGAGCCGCTGGTGGGCAAGCGTGAAGTGGGCTGAGGGGCTCTGAGCCACTTTGCTCCCATCTAGGGGACTGCCCCCCATGGAACTCCTTTGAAGTCACAGCAGCCTTCCTTTCTGTTTGCTCTTGGGGCTGAGAGGTGGCTCAAACACTCGGGGTCCCTATGGCTCTGGGTCAATCTAGGCCAGGCTGCACCCCATGGACAGGGAGTCTCAGGGCTCCTGATCATGCCCAGGCCCTGGCCTGGGGCCTCCCTCCTTGGCAGCTTTCCCACCCCCACGCCCCTGGCATCCTCAGTTGCTATGGGATGCCCCTCCAGGGCACCAGCTCAGGGCTAAGCGAAGGAAGATAGGAGCAGCTCAGAGCTGCCAGGCTCTGCCTTCCTCACAGACCTGGTGGGGCAGGTCCTGTTCACAGCAGCAGGAGTGAAGGCCTGGCCATCGGTGGAGAGGGCAGCTGTCAGAGGGCTGGGGGCCAGGGCACAGGATTGAAGAGTTTCACATATCATCACAGCATACACTGGGAATTTGGTGGGGGCAGAAGAACCCAGGGCCACTCCCTCAATATGAAGGGAAACCAAGCTGAATGTGACCACCGGCACACTGCTGCCATGTCCCATGTCCACCTTTCTCCCCGGGAATAACTGGCCCTGAGACCCCTAGACCCAAGGAGGCCTGTCCATGCCAAGCATCCGGGAAGCATGGCTGGCCTTATCCACCCATGGGTCACGTCGGTTCCCAGGGGCAGCATGGGAGATCTTTGGGGGCAACAGGGAGAGTCTGGGTGGGGAGACGGGACTTGTCCAAGCAGAAGGCAGGACCCTGGGAAATGCATAATGTAAGGACATCAATAATAGTATTATTTTTTTTGTAAGGGAAAATCAATATGTACATTCTGAAATCATTTTCTCTGTAAATGGTTGGATTTCATTTCACCCTTAAAGGGATGCTTAAAGGAGAAGATAATATTAATAATAAAAACAGCTACAAAGTCTGAATTGTGTGCATGTGTGGCCGGTTTGTGGGTGCT